GTTATTTAAAAACACATCCTCTAATTCTCAGAAATGTATCGATGCCACACATTATCATGGTCTGAAGACCCTCAGGAACCAAAGACGAACCAAAACCACACTCTTATGAGTGGGGGTGGAGTTTGGAGAGAATGGACTATAGGGAGTAGGGAGACCAAAATAGAATGCACAGAAGTCTATGAATTCCCCATTTCCCACCTACCTGTAATGGGATAGAGGTGGGAATGGAAGTCAATATTTGAAGATAAGGCCAGCATGGGAAAGGGAAGAGAGATAGTGATCAAGGTAATTCCTGAGTTTCTATGCACACTAATGTTTGATGGAGTATGCATGTAATCACCTAGGAACTTAAATATGGGTAAAAATAACAACAAAACAACAACAAACTTTCATCTGAAAAATCCGGAAAACAATAGTTTCTGGTTTGGAGAGAATGACCATCTTTATAATCTTTGTATGTTCATGTAGTCGCTCATCCCTTCAATTAACACTTATGGAGCACAACTCTGTCTCCAAAATTGAACTGGATGCTGGGTTTATAGACACTTACAAGGCAAGACCACTGACATCAAAGTGCTCACAGTGGGTGACAAACATATAAATAAATACATGTAACAGGAGTCTGTATAATTCATAAAACAAAGGAGGGTTGGTAATTATACCTCGACAGCAACTAAGAAAGTGGTATCTGAATTAGAGTCTTTCAACCCAAAACTGCAGCCGTTCATAAAGCATAGAAGCTTGTTTTTACTTTACAGGCAAAAAAAAAATTGCAACCAGAGGTAAAGAATATGGTGCCGAGAGCCCTCTGAAGCATACAGCTGGCATAAATATTTCATGGTACATTCCTCAGCCTACTATCACAGTGGTCACTGATGATATTACACAAATAGAATATGTTGATAATAGGGATTTTTTTTTAAGTTTTCAATATTAGATCATTGAGAAATGATCACTACAATGAACTCACTGAACCTTAAAATACTATTTTGTGAAATATATTGTATATTTTCAAGTATTTTTTTCTTTTTTAAACTATTCTTTTCTGGCACCTTAATGAGTGAGCAGCAAATGAACCCCATGAACTTATTCATATTGAACCAATATTTATTAAATATCTACTATGTGACAAGCACCAATATGTATCACAAAGGTATGTCACAATGAGAATGGAGGTCAGAAGAAAAGTGTGGATAAAGGGTTAAGGGATTATGGAAGAGGTTGCAAGTAACTCGAGAAATGGATCAGATTTGGGGTTTAAATACACATAGAAATACACAAGGGGGAGAAGTGAAGAGTCAAAGGGCATTTCAAGTTCACCATGTGCAAAGGAAGATGGAGAAGTGAACACTAATGCTTCAGGAATGACGAAAAGATGGTGCATAAAATGTTCCATAACCTGCCTTCTGTGGATCTCATACTAAATCTTGCTACTTCTTGCATCATACATTACATTTATCTTCTGTGCCATTGACTGTGCAATCTACTCTATTTAGATGACTGCCTTTCACTCTTCATTTCTCCTGGTTAATGTCTTTATACAAGTCTTCTCCACTCAACTATGGATTCCTTGGAGACAGGCAGACATCTTATTCATCTTTGTATCCCAGCACATAACACAATTCTTGGCACAATGCAGGCATTCTATAAATGCCTATTGAATCCACTGATACATCTATCCACCAACAAAGTTAGGGAGCACTTTCTTTTGTCATTGGTTGTTGCATAAGTTCACAACAGTTAAAAAAAAAAAAAAGACATGGTAATCTAAGGAAGAAAGTAGCAGATGAATCTGAGAAAGTAGGTTGGGAACAGACAATGAAAGGTCAGCCAGGCCACCTTAAAGAGGTTAGAATTAACTTTGTGTGTAATTTTCACCAAAGGTTTATATAGAGGGAAGAGGTACCATTTTTATATAGAAACATATACATATATATAGTAAAACTTTAGAGAGGGCAGAGTCTTGTTGAAGTAGAAGATTAAGTTAGGATATATTTGTTGACTGTAGAGGACTGCAGAGTGGTGTAAGAGGTAGTGGAGATGTTAACTGCAGAAGCAAATCTTGTAAAACAAAAAATCTGAGAGTGAAGACTCTCTTTGAATCTAGTAAGAATTGAGTTTGGTAATAAAAAGGAACCAGTTGGAGGAGAATCTGGCAGATGTGTGTGGATTTGAAATAAAGAGTAACAATGGACCACCATGCCAAGGAGAACTATGAAATGAGAATAATATTTGAGGAAGAGAAGTCAATAATTATCCCCATAAAAGAAGGGGTATGACAAAGCAGATGAGAGGTGAGCTAGGTAGCTCTGGCTATTAACCAGCATGCAAGTGATAAAAGCCAAGGATAGCTGGAAAAACAGAAAGAAACGAATATAAAACAAGTAAGAATAGAACTTACTTCATGAGTAGTACATGAAAATTTTTTTTTTGAAAAAGCTCTGTCACCAGGCTGGAGTGCAGTGGCGCGATCTAGGCTCACAACAACTTGTGTCCGCCTCCTGGGTTCAAGCGATTCTCGTGCCTCAGCCTTCTGAGTAGCTGGGATTACAGGCATGCATCACCACACCCAGCTAATTTTTGTATTTTAGTAGACGGGGTTTCGCCATGTTGGAACCAGGATATTCTCCATCTCCTGACCTCCTGATCTGCCCACCTTGGCCTCCCAAAGTGCTGGGATTACAGGCATGAGCCACCGTGCCTGGCTGAAAATACTTTTTTAAGACCTAGTACCAGACTTCTTTAGAGAAGTAATTACTAGTTTTTAGGAAAAGTGACTTTGAATAGAGAATGTGAGCTCTGTAAGGAAGGCTCAGGAGGAGCAAAACAAAGATCACTGATGTTCTTCACGAAAAGTAAATGAGAAGACCTCCTCCAACATGGTCGACTGAGCTTTCCTTTATAAACTCATAGAAATAATGGATAAAATATAATTATTGTTCTATAAACCATATACAACCGTAAAAACAAAAAACAGCAAAAAGGAAATTCTCAGTGCCTGAAATAAATTTTAAAAATTGAAGAGCAGAAAGCAGAACAGATACTGCGGTAGCCCTCCAAAATTTTATACTTGGCTATATGCCTCAGGAGCCAGTAGTTGAGTTTTAATGTCCAAGCACAAGGCTGAGCTTTGATGAGGCAGGTGAGCTGGAACTAAGCCCTTATGTAAAACCTGGAGCCTTAGGAATAGCCAGCTACCGGAACTGGAAAAAGGCAATCTACTAGTTTGGGGAAGCGATAAAGAAGTTTGTTCTTTGGGGCTTTGGATAGGGTGGGAAAAAAAAAACATAAGGTACCTATGAGAAATCAAAACTGCAGCCCTGCAACAGATCTAAATATACAATATTTGCATAATTCAGGAGCCACAAACTGAGAAATTATCATTTGAAAATGCTTCAGATCTTTAAGAGCTACGGTATGCTGGCAGAAGCAAATGCATAATTGTCTAAAGGGACTCTTTTGCAACTAAGGGTGTAAGAGAGTCCCATAAACAAAACCATCCCACTGAAGAAGAGCACCACATGAGGAAATAAATCACTGAGTAAGAGTCAGTGGAGGTCGTAAACAAGAGTTAGGAACTGAAAAGCTAAAAATAACAGAACTAACAGAAAAGAAGATAAAATAAAGACATATAACTTGATTAAAAGGACAAAATAATAGAAATCATAATGAAAGAAGAGGCAGAATTCACAAAGAACCAAACAGAACATGTATTTTAGAAAACAATATTGTCACTGACATTAAAATGAATGGGTCTAACCAGTCCCACTGGGTGAATGAATATAATAACCTCCTTTTCTATTCCTCATTTTAAATTATACTTAGCTGTGTTTCTTTGCAAGTTTGTCAAACAGGTTATATTCGGTGAACCCACAGTTCAAATAATATGGCGTTAGAAATAAAATACAGTCATGCGTTGCCTAACGACGAGATACGTTCTGAGAAACGCCTCATTAGGCAATTTCATTGTTGTGCAAACATCATGAAGTATACTTAACACAAACCTACATATTATAGCCTTATGATTCTAGACTACAAACTTTTATAGCATATTACTGTACTGAATAATGTAGGTAACTATAACACAATGTTGTGTTTGTGTTTCTAAACAGAAAGGGTAGTATGTTGCACTACGATGTTACAACATCACTAAGCAACAGGAATTATCCATTATAATCTTAAGGGACCACAGTCACATAATGTAATCAGACATTGAAATATTATGTGGTGCACGAGTGTATTCAAAAAGTGCTGCCAGGCCACTGCCCTCCAGCCTGAGACAGAGTGAGACTCCTTCTCTGAAAAAATAAAAGTGCTGCTAGTCAATCCAATGTAAAAATATAAACTTCCTGTCATTATCAATTCATTTCCTTGAACCTAAAAATAATCTCTCAACAAAATGAGTCTTCCTTACTTCTGCGGTAAAGTCCTTTCTTTTTTTCTTGTCCTTTGTTCCAAGGAGAAAGGATTCACTCGGGTCCCTGTGAGAAGAGCTTCTTTAGCACTCTAAAATTAGAAAAGTATACCCAGGAGAGAGCAGGTTCCTTCCAGTTCCCTAGGAGAGTAGAGCACCAAATATTTCTCCTAGGTCTTGCTTTGTGGCTGTATGTGTGTCCTTGCTGGTACTGATGATGCCTTCCATATAAGGACTCAGACTCCACTAGCTGCCAGATTTCTGCTTGAAACACTGCCCGCTAGCGTTGAAGCTTTCAAACGATTTTAATCCATGGTGATGAAGCAAGAACAGTGTTTTCTGTACACTGCATCTACCCTATACTCTCTGTTTCTACCCCTCACATCTCCAAATTAGGGGGCTTCACTGGCTTTGTGCCTTGGTTTTTTCCACTCACCTGTGTGATCTCAGGAGGCAGAGTTTCAAGTTAGTCATCAGTGATTTCCTCAAGTCCATTTGTCTTATATTTAGCAGCAATTCCTTAGTGCTTCTGGCACGCAATAAGACTAAAACTGAGAGATCTCCACCTTTATAAGCATTTTTCATTTTAATCAATGGTCTTAATGGGAGTAGTTAGATCTGCACATTCTTCTAACCACCCAGGAGTCCTTATCCAACAACAGTGCACTTGTGTATGTTTTCATCCATGTGACGTAAGTGTATCAGCTAGTTGTTAAAGTGCAAAGACTAACAGTCTGTCTTAACACATATTTCCATACCAAAAAATCACTTTATTTCACAACGTGACAAAGTCCACATTAGGATTTGTTGGCAAATTAAAATTCTTTACTCACAAAATGATAAAAGGAAGGAGACACAGCTCAAAGTTAATGTGTAAGAGTTAACAGAATCAATACAAGTGAATAGCTGTGGAGCCCAGGGGATGCAGGAATCAAGGCAGACAAAGATATCTGTTGAATTAAATTAATGTTAGGTCACTACCCATGGTTGACATCACAGAAGTGGATAAGCATACCAGAGTAAACAAAGGAATCCTTTCTTAAACAAAAAACCCATACAACTTATTTTACTCCCTTATCGAGAAATATTTTCAAAATATAAGCCCATTCCTGGTAGGTTAAGACCAATTCAGATGACTGCATTGCCATTCCAGGGCCAAGAAAGCAACTTTAAAAACATGACCTACGCTATGGTCTAAATGTGTCCCTCAAAATGCACATTTTGAAATCCTAACTCCCGAACTGACGGTTTTAGCAAGTGGCATCTTGGGAAGTGAGGAATGGGATTAAGGTCCTTATAAAATAGGCCCAAGCGAGGGCCTCTGCCTCTCCACCATGCGAGGACAGAGCCAGAAGGTGCTATCCACTAAAGAGAAAGCACCCCTCCCTAGACACACCTTATTCTGTGACATTCCAGCCTTCAGAAATGTGAAGAATAAACTTCTGTGGTTCATAAACTACCCAGTCTAGGATATTTTGTTATGGAAGCCCAAAAGGATCAAGCCATTCCAAAATAGCATTGTTGCCCACACCATCTTTTTGAACCTCACTTAGGGTAACACCATACCCATTCGGAGTTAAGCCCTTCCTAACTCTTAAGTATCAACGTGCTTGGAAACGTGAGCAATCCTGACACGTTTTTTCTTCCTAAAGAACAATACATACTAATAATAGGATCGGCTAATAATACTAGATTCTATGCATGAAGCCTAGTATTTAAAAGCATGCAATCTGGAGCTAGACCGCCTGGGAACAAATCCCAGCTTACTAGACAAGCTGTTTAACCTTTTACTTGGTCTCATTTAACTCATTTGTAAAACGAGGGCAATTTCTGATTTCATAGGGTTGCTACGTGGATTTTAAAAAGCCCCTTGCAATATAGCCTAATATTCAGAACTCAATAACATGAACTGTCTTAAAAGGTTTCCAGAAAAAATCCCCAACAGGTTAGGTCGGCTTATCATTACAACGCTTTCCGGTATAAGGGAGATGAATAGCTATTTAGCACCACACAATTTCTCCTCTGGGCTCGGAACAGCTCTCGGTAGACTACGATCCCTTTCCGACGTGGAAACTTCAGATAAAAACGCTCCCCGAGGTCCGAGGCCAGTACGGGGCGGAGCCAGGACGCGGGCCAGAGTCCCCCGAAGGACGGTGCCTCTCTGGCCCCAAGAAGTACAGCTTTTATTTTGCAGCAATCTGAGCCAACCCGAGAAGATTCTGAAGCTTCCAAAACAGAACCGACGAGAACACTCATAGAATGCCTCTCCACTTCCTAACTGTCGCTTTGAGGAGAGAAAAGTAAGCCACAGCCAGCACCGCAGACTGGAGAACACTTAGGTGGTGGTATTTCTGTTTCGTACAGAACTGGTTTGTGGCCTGTTTGATTCCTGTCAGAGGTTTGCTGACCCAAGACAGTATCGAAAATGCATATTAAGTCAATTATTCTAGAGGGATTCAAGTCCTATGCTCAGAGGACCGAAGTCAATGGTTTTGACCCCCTCTTCAATGCTATCACTGGCTTAAATGGTAGTGGGAAATCCAACATATTGGACTCCATCTGCTTTTTGCTGGGCATCTCCAACCTGTCTCAGGTAAAGTGTAAACTTTCTGATTTATTTGAATTGTAATTGTTACACTTTTCATATTTTATTTTAGGTTCGGGCTTCTAATTTACAAGATTTAGTTTACAAAAATGGGCAGGCTGGTATTACCAAAGCCTCTGTGTCAATCACTTTTGATAATTCTGACAAAAAGCAAAGTCCTTTAGGATTTGAGGTTCATGATGAAATCACAGTAACAAGGCAGGTGAGTGGCAATTAAACCTTTGGGTATCTTAAATTAATATTTAAAAAATTGCTTTCTTTTATAGGTGGTTATTGGTGGTAGAAATAAATATTTAATCAATGGAGTCAATGCCAACAACACCAGAGTACAGGATCTCTTCTGTTCTGTTGGCCTTAATGTTAACAACCCTCACTTTCTCATCATGCAGGTATTTCGTTTGAGGTCTTTATATCACTTTCGTTATCTTAGTAAGTTTGCTATTTTATTTTCAGGGCCGAATTACAAAAGTATTGAATATGAAACCTCCAGAGGTAAGAGTACTATTTATGGACATTAAAAATAGGATACTAAACATTAATAAAATTGTCATTCCAGATTTTATCCATGATAGAAGAAGCAGCTGGAACCAGGATGTATGAATACAAAAAAATAGCTGCACAGAAAACTATAGAAAAAAAGGAGGCTAAGCTGAAAGAAATTAAGACGGTAATTTAATTCATATAAAATATTTTCGGAGATGCGAAAATACTGATTTTTCTTTATTTTCCAGATACTTGAAGAAGAGATTACTCCAACCATTCAAAAATTAAAAGAGGTATATTCTGTATATGTGAGGATAATCTATTAGAGTTATTCTTTTTTTGTGATTTCTCTTTCAGGAAAGATCGTCCTACTTGGAGTACCAAAAAGTAATGAGAGAAATAGAACATTTGAGTCGTTTATATATTGCTTATCAGTTTTTGCTGGCTGAAGATACCAAAGTACGCTCAGCTGAGGAATTAAAAGAAATGCAAGATAAAGTTATAAAGCTTCAGGAAGAATTGTCTGAGAATGATAAAAAAATAAAAGCACTTAATCATGAAATAGAAGAATTGGAAAAAAGAAAAGATAAGGTCTGAACATATGTATAAGAATCGATAATATATAAGTGATTGAATTGACTGCATTTTGTTATAGGAAACTGGAGGTATACTTCGATCTTTAGAAGATGCTCTTGCAGAGGCTCAGCGAGTTAATACTAAATCTCAAAGCGCATTTGATCTCAAGAAGAAAAATCTGGCATGTGAGGAAAGCAAACGCAAAGAGCTGGAAAAAAATATGGTTGAGGTAAGTGAGCTTAATGTGCCACTAGTGCCACTTAATATTTTTCCATTTGAAACTCTTCCTAAAGGACTCAAAAACTTTAGCAGCAAAGGAAAAAGAGGTTAAAAAGATAACAGATGGACTGCATGCCCTTCAAGAAGCAAGTAATAAAGATGCTGAAGCTCTGGCAGCTGCACAGCAGCACTTCAATGCTGTTTCCGCTGGCCTGTCCAGTAATGAAGATGGAGCAGAAGCAACTCTTGCTGGTCAAATGATGGCCTGTAAAAATGATATAAGTAAAGCTCAGACAGAAGCCAAACAGGTAAATAGAGACATTAGCACTATGTGATTGCTATCCTATGGTCTGTTGCATTTTTCTGCCACAGGCTCAGATGAAGTTGAAGCATGCTCAACAGGAATTAAAGAATAAACAAGCTGAAGTTAAGAAGATGGATAGTGGCTACAGGAAGGATCAAGAAGCTCTAGAAGCTGTAAAAAGACTTAAAGAAAAACTTGAAGCTGAAATGAAAAAGCTAAATTATGAAGGTTTGCCTTTAAAAACATGATAATCAGATCATTTGGTTTTAATTTATTATGATTTATCCTTCAGAAAATAAAGAGGAAAGCCTTTTGGAAAAGCGCAGGCAGCTGTCTCGTGATATTGGTAGATTGAAAGAAACATATGAAGCTCTATTAGCCAGATTTCCCAATCTTCGATTTGCATACAAGTAAGAGACTTAAGCCTTGAATTTTAACATAGAAGATTAATTTTTGTCAACTTTTGTATTTCAGGGATCCAGAGAAGAACTGGAATAGAAATTGTGTGAAAGGACTTGTGGCTTCTCTGATTAGTGTGAAAGACACTTCTGCAACCACAGCTTTAGAATTAGTGGCTGGAGAACGACTCTACAATGTTGTAGTAGACACAGAAGTAAGTTGATTTTAATTTTAAAAAATTTAAAAATGCGTTTTTTAAATTCAAATGTGTGTTGTAGGTTACTGGTAAAAAGCTACTAGAAAGGGGGGAACTGAAACGTCGATACACTATAATTCCACTCAATAAAATTTCAGCCAGATGTATTGCACCAGAAACTCTGAGAGTTGCTCAGAATCTTGTAAGTCTCATTTTGTCTTATTTATATGTTTATGTACTGTGGCATATCTGTTGTTGTCCCACAGGTTGGCCCTGACAACGTTCATGTGGCTCTTTCCTTGGTTGAATATAAACCAGAACTTCAGAAAGCAATGGAGTTTGTCTTTGGAACAACATTTGTTTGTGACAATATGGATAATGCCAAAAAAGTGGCCTTTGATAAGAGGATAATGACTAGAACTGTAACTCTCGGAGGTGATGTGTTTGATCCTCATGGGACATTGAGTGGAGGTAAGTTTTATATCCTTTTCTCCTCACAATTCGTGGAAGACCTGTTTCAATTTGCCTCTATCAGGTGCTCGATCCCAGGCAGCTTCCATTTTAACCAAGTTTCAAGAACTCAAAGATGTTCAGGATGAACTGAGAATCAAAGAGAATGAGCTGCGGGCTCTAGAAGAGGAATTAGCAGGTCTTAAAAACACTGCTGAAAAGTAAGAACTGCATATACTTTTTTTAATTAAAGAGTCATTTCTTACATGTTTCTGTTTTTGTAAGGTATCGCCAACTAAAACAGCAGTGGGAGATGAAAACTGAAGAGGCAGATTTATTACAAACCAAGCTCCAGCAAAGCTCATATCACAAGCAACAAGAAGAATTAGATGCCCTTAAAAAAACCATTGGTAAGATGAAAACAGTCCATGCTTAATCTCTGACTTAGCCACATTTGCTTACTTTGTGATGCAGAGGAAAGTGAGGAGACTTTGAAAAACACTAAAGAAATCCAAAGAAAAGCAGAAGAAAAATATGAAGTATTGGAAAATAAAATGAAAAATGCAGAAGCTGAAAGAGAGCGAGAACTGAAAGATGCTCAGAAAAAACTGGATTGTGCCAAAACAAAGGCAGATGCATCTAGCAAGAAGATGAAAGAAAAACAACAGGTAATAACTTCTTTTTGAAATTGAACCAACCTATATGAATACCTGAATACTGTATTTTTTATAGGAAGTTGAAGCTATCACTCTGGAACTGGAAGAGCTCAAGAGAGAGCATACATCTTACAAACAACAGCTTGAAGCTGTAAATGAAGCTATCAAATCCTATGAAAGTCAGATTGAAGTAATGGCAGCTGAGGTGGCTAAAAATAAGGTAGGATTTATTTATCAAATTCGAGAAATTGAACCACATATTTTCTTTAATTTTTTTGTTTTAGGAGTCAGTAAATAAAGCTCAAGAAGAGGTGACCAAGCAAAAAGAGGTGATAACAGCCCAAGACACTGTAATTAAAGCTAAATATGCAGAAGTGGCAAAACACAAGGAGCAAAACAATGATTCTCAGCTTAAAATTAAGGAATTAGACCACAACATCAGCAAACATAAACGGGAGGCTGAAGATGGTGCTGCAAAGGTATACGTTTGTGTGCATTTTTTATACTAAATTAGATCTCCCATCTATTTTTATATGTGGCTAGGTATCCAAAATGTTGAAAGATTATGACTGGATTAATGCAGAGAGACACCTCTTTGGCCAACCCAATAGTGCCTATGATTTCAAAACTAACAACCCTAAAGAAGCTGGTCAGAGACTTCAGAAGTTGCAAGAAATGAAGGAGAAACTAGGAAGAAATGTCAATATGAGAGCTATGAATGTATTGACAGAAGCTGAAGAGCGAGTAAGTCAATTTCTTATGAATATCTGGCCGCATTTCCCAGTTAACCATGTTTTTTATCTCATAGTACAATGACTTGATGAAGAAGAAGAGAATTGTAGAAAATGACAAATCCAAAATTCTTACAACTATAGAAGACCTTGACCAGAAGAAAAACCAAGCCCTAAATATTGCATGGCAAAAGGTACTTTTTATGTTTGTTTTATATGAGGTTGCGATGTTTTAACTTTTTTATTTTTTAAATCCAGGTGAACAAGGACTTTGGGTCTATTTTTTCTACTCTTTTGCCTGGTGCTAATGCTATGCTTGCACCACCAGAGGGTCAAACTGTTTTGGATGGTCTGGAGTTCAAGGTTGCCTTGGGAAATACCTGGAAAGAAAACCTAACTGAACTTAGTGGTGGTCAGAGGTGAGGAATCACTTTGCTATATTATAATTTTCTTTTTATGGCTTTTCTTCTGACCTTTTCTTAGGTCTTTAGTGGCCTTGTCATTAATACTGTCCATGCTTCTCTTCAAACCTGCTCCAATTTATATCCTTGATGAGGTAGATGCAGCCTTGGATCTTTCTCATACCCAAAACATTGGACAGATGCTGCGTACTCATTTCACACATTCTCAGGTAAGAACCAGGAAAAAAAGTCTCAGTAATAGGTTTTTTTATACTTTTTTCTTTTTTCCTTAAGTTCATTGTGGTGTCACTAAAAGAAGGTATGTTCAACAATGCAAACGTTCTTTTCAAAACCAAGTTTGTGGATGGTGTTTCTACAGTAGCCAGATTTACTCAATGTCAAAATGGAAAGATTTCAAAGGAAGCAAAATCCAAGGCAAAACCACCCAAAGGAGCACATGTGGAAGTTTAAACTACAAAGTTATTTCTTCATCTTGACCTGTTTTTTTAAATGTAAACTTTTAAGGACTTGAGATAACTAATTTGTTTATATACAAAAATTAATGTTACTGTGTTACTTAACCCATGTTTTCTCTTTATATAATCACTTATCGCTTACAAATGAGCATATATTCCTCATCTCTTAACTAGTCTAATTATGGTCCAATTATTGTGGTTGTGATTTTATGCATATCATCAAATGTTTTTTTCTTATGCGGGTCTTTTATATATTAGGGATCCTGAGATACCCGATTCTATATGTAAAAGCTAATATACAAAAAAGCAGATTAAATTACATGATAAATGTAGCTGATCATCAGTGTTTAATTGATTTAATTCCTAAGGCAATATTAATGTGTTTTCTAAAGTCATTCAGGTAAGGAAGAATTATAAATCAGGTAACTGGACCAACAAAGGGAACACATATAAAGCTATTATGCATGCATGGAGCCGTTTGAGGCTAGTTTTTTAAGGCCACAACTCCAGACCCCTGATTTAGACTGAGATAGGAAACAGATCTTGAAAGAATCCTTATTTTAATGATACATGAATATCATGTTCCTATACGCTTAATAATTGGTCTCTACGTTTTAATGATACATGAATATCATGTTCCTATACGCTTAATAATTGGTCTCTACGACTTTAATGTTTTTGTTTTTTTAAGCTGTGTAAGTATTTTTAAATCAAAGCTTAGGAGGTGTGTTGCGTGGTACTATCTGCTGCAAATTTATCTGAAGTTTGTTAATATTTTCCAAGATTTTTGTCAGCCTTTTCATAATCCAGTCATTAACAACCTATTGGTAAACAAGAATGTAGGTGCCAGTAGACTAAACCAAATTTATTTTTCCCTGAGTCTGATATATATATGTATAAATATAAATAACTCAATCCATCTGTTCCACCAAAATAACTCAAAAGTTGGATGATTATTTGTCTTCCGCTTTCCAGTTCAAAGGGATGAAATTCCTTTAGAACTTGAAAGATGACACTAGCGAACACCATGAGAATACTGTCTACAGTTTTTGGTACGTCATCACTAGAACAGTGACCCCAAACTGAATCATGAAAGGTCTGACATGATGTAATCTGATCTTCCATGTGTTATTTTGGCCCCACATCTCTTCTTGATTTTTTAGTCTTATTTCCTTAGTGTTATTATCATACTTCCCCTGATATATGGCCGTACTTCCTGGCCCTGGGCTTGACATTTCCCACCCTTCATTCTCCATACATATGAGATGTCAGAAAACATGCAGTAATTGATATTATGGGACACATTGGAAAGGATTGAATCTGGAATTAGTTCTGTCCACTGTGGAGGGGAGAGGAAATAATGCTGTAAATGTTGAGTTACAGAAAGTCCAATGTCAAATATAGTTTTTTTGTTTCCTTTCAAATGTATTACAGACTGTGCCAAAACAGTTACCAATTCACACTGTCAATATTAAAGTATACCATAGTATACAAATTAGTCAGTACTTGCTGTTAATTTTAATATTTCTGATTTAACAGTTAGTTATTAAGTGGTACTTCATTGCTGTTTTAGCCAACGTTTTAAAAATAATTTGGGAGTTTGACTATTTTGGCTTACGTACTCATTTCCTTTTCTCTGCTAAAAATGTTTTGCTTGTGTGCGTTCCTGATTTTTGTCTTGTATAATCTTGATCTTTGAAAACCCTCAAACATGTATTAAATTGTTGTAACTTTTTTTCATTAGAGGGAAGACATTAAGGGGATTGGGGACATTTGTTTCACACATCTGCAGTAATATGAGTTAACTAATATTTAACAAGCTCTTTCTTTACATTAGCTGCTGTTCTCATTTGTATGTATTGTCATATTTAATCCTCAGAGTAACCTAGTGAGGTAAATACTGTTGTTGTCAGCATGGTGTAATCGAGGAATTGAGTGAGTTGAGCAGAAAAGTTAGGAAACTTGCTCAGGGTGATAATACAGTTAGGAGTGTCAGGGCCCATGGACAAATCTTGTCAGTCTCCAGAACCTAAGATATACTACGTCACTGACAGCTTGAACATTTGTATTTATTGTACAGAATAAATTTAAGAAAAATACCTGTATGAGCAGTATGTACAACGTGAATGTT